GAGTGGGGTGTATCTGTTACTATCAGCAGGTCAACCTTACAGCAACAAGAAGAAAGGCCTTTGACAACCTGATGGTCACTCCTGGGATTTCTATGGCTAACTTAAGTGGCAAGAACTAGCAGGAAACTAGTTGACTTTTTTTGAAGAAAGAAATGACAAAAGTTTCTCAATCAGTACCTTTTAGTCATCATTTCTTGGAAACAACTATACATCATACAGTTGATGCCTTTAAAGACACGACTTTGGGTATGGGCTCAGTGGCTCATGCCTGTAATCCCAGCACTTTGGGAGGCTGAGGCAGGTGGATCACTTTGATGTCAGGACTTCGAGACCAGCCTGGCCAACATGACGAAACCCCGTCTCTACTAAAAATACAAAAATTAGCCGAGAATGGTGGCACGCACCTGTAATCCCAGCTCCTTGGGAGGCTGAGGTGGGAGAATCGCTTGAACCCGAGAGGTGGAGGTTGCAGTGAGCCAAGATCTTGCCACTGCACTCCAGCCTGGGCGACAGAGAGAGACTCCGTCTCCAAAACAAACAAACAAGCAAGCAAAAAACATAAAAGCACAATCCATTGATAAAAAGGGTGCAGCTGGACATGGTGGAAACACACAGGGCATGGGAGGGAGCCTGGGCTCCACCTGCAAGGCGAAGGCCATTCTAGCCAAAGGGGCAGGGGTGGCTGGAAGGAGCTCGGGGGCGAGGTCCTAGGCCCCGTCCACTTGGCTTCCATCCCGAGTCCTTGCATCCCTCCCCAGGAGGAGGCGCTGAAAACTTCTGGGGACAGAGGCCCCAAAGAACCACCACCCACCCCAGTCCACAGCAAATATGGGTGGTCCCTTACGGAAAGAGGGAAGGCGTGTCAGCAGGGGTCGTGGCCCCCAAGGTCCTTCACCCGCATGCGCATGCGCACTTAGCTGACCAATCAGAGAGGAGCGTGGATAGCCAGGGCAGCTGCTCTCGCGAGAACTGAGGACCCATTTTTCTAAGAGAGCGTCGTGGTGCCAGTGCCTGCAGGTTCTGTGAGGAAGCGGCATCAGGGGTCCCTCAGGTGAAGCGCTCGCGGTGGGGAGGCAGGAAGTCGAGCATGCGGCCCTCTCGCAACCAGGGTGTGAAGCGCAGGTGAAGCGCTCGCGGTAGGGAGGCAGGAAGTCAGCTTACTTAGTTTGACTTTGCACTCAACCAGGTTCAGGGATCGCCTCTAACTTCCCAGGACAGCCAACCATGGAGCCCGTGGGCAGGAAGCGCAGCAGGAAGGCTGCCAAAGCTCAGTTGGAAGCTCAAGTTACGGCCGCCCAGGGGGCCACGAAAGAAGGTGCACGCCCAAGGAGATGGTCTGTTTGCTCTAGCTTACTTAGTTTGACTTTGCACTCAACCAGGTTCAGGGATCGCCTCTAACTTCCCAGGACAGCCAACCATGGAGCCCGTGGGCAGGAAGCGCAGCAGGAAGGCTGCCAAAGCTCAGTTGGAAGCTCAAGTTAGGGCCGCCCCGGCGAAGAAGCACACAGGTAAACACAGCCCAAGGGGCCAGAAAAGAAGGAAAAATGGTTTGTCTTTTACATTTTAATGCAGGAAAGGATCCAGTCCGTGATGAATGTGAGGAAAGAAACCCTTTTACAGAAACAAGGGAGGAAGATGTAACTGATGAGCATGGGGAAAGAGAACCTTTTGCTGAAAAAGATGAACACACGGGGTAAAGTGTTTAAGTCACTTTTGCCTGTCGGAATGATAAAATTTTGATGTAACTTTTTTTACAGGATTCATACCATGAAGCTAGAACATATTGCAGGTATGTTTTAGGAGCTATTCGTAGTCTTTGAATAACTTTTAATGCATTTTCATTTACTATCTAGCTGACATTAAAAAGGGCCTTGCTGCAAAAAGAGAAATGATAAAAATAGATAAAGCAGCTTACAGGAAAACCAAGAACACAATTGAACGTGCTTTGAAAAAAAAACAACTAAAAAGGTATGATTGTTGGCTTTTTTGCATAATGATATCATATGACCGTATTACTTATTATGTGTTACAGGCAGAAACGTGATTATAGACATACTCGGAAGTTGCTGAATGTCCTTAAAGAATACATCGCAGAGAAGCAGAAAGATGATGAAGCAGAAGAAGCAGAAGCCGCAGCAGCAGCAGCAGAAGCCGCAGCAGCAGCAGAAGCCGCAGCAGCAGCAGCAGAAGTAATAGTAGTAGAAGACGAAGAGGAGGAAGAGAAGGAGGAGGAGGAGGAGAAAGAAGAGGAGGAAGAAGAAGGAGAAGAAGAAGGAGGAGGAGAAGAAGGAGAAGAAGGAGGAGGAGGAGGAGAAGGAGAAGAAACAGAAGAAGAGGAAGAGGAAGAAGAAGAAGAGGAAGAGGAAGAACAAATTGTTGGTATCAGGCTTAGCTTTATGATTAACCTCAATTTTCATCACTATTTTTTTGTGCTTCTAGAAAGCATTTCAAGAAAAACAGAAGAGGTGGCAACAACCTACAGGTGTTAGGAGCTGGAGGCTGAGAGAGATGAAGCCGCTACTTGAGCAATTACTAAAGGTCTGTTCTATTTGGTAACATAATACATTATAGGTTTGTCAGTGAACTAGACTTTTTCTTTTAGGCTGCCAAGGACACTAAAGACAATTATTGCATCATTTCTTCCAGTGAAGAAAGTGAACTTGATAACTAGCCGTGTTTTTAAAAAGAATCGTGTCAGAACTGTAAGTAGTGCATATTTAAGTTTAAAAACTCAATCACAGTTACTTAAATTTTTTTTTGAAACAGCTTTTGGAAGAGTTGGCACTTCATTGTCTCTTCAACCTCTGTTATTCTGATGACTGAAGAAAGAACTTGAACCTATGTTATATGATACGAGCACAACTTGAGCTACAGTAAACTACATGACAGTGTTTTGATAATTGTTGTATAAATCGGTATAGCTCCTCTGTCACTTGTCTGTTAAATGCCAGACCTCGTTTCTATGATCTGTTGAATGAATCCTAGACACTTCTGTGAGAAGGCAGGGATTGCACAGTTATGTACATGGTCAATTAAATTTTAACATTAAAGATAATTTAGATTTCAGTTCACCTCTGTGGATCTGTATCAGTTTCAAAAACGTAGAAAGCACGGGCATAGAAAAGTACATTTTTCTCTAATAAAAGAAGACACCAAGCCTGCCCGGTGCGGTGGCT